ATCTAAGTTTTTGGTCACTGCAGCCATAAGTGCATGAGATAGCACCTCAAGCCTAGTAGCACTGTGACTCTTACAAACTCGTAGAGATACAATGGTGGTCTTGGTTAAGATCTGGGAGAATTTCCTGGATTACCAGGCAGAGCCTCTTGTTCTCTTCCCTTACTGTTTTCCAAACAAACAGCATCTCTCTCCATGCTGAGCTCCCTGGAGTTAGGGGAAGGATGACATAAGCACTCTTTTGGTCACTACCACTGGGACTGTACTGGGTCACACATGAAGTTGGCATAGTACCAGGTCCTGCCCAAGGCCTGTGACAACTATTTCCTGGCTATTGCTGATGTTTATTCAAGGCCCAAAGGCTCTTTAGTCAGTGGGTGATTACTCCTACTAGGACTTGATCTTTTCCCATAAGAGCAGCAGGTTCCCTTCTGGACCAGGGTGGGTCTGGAAATGCCATCCAGGCAGTAGGGCCTGAGATCAGGGGCTTTAAAAATCTGCTTCATGCTTTATTTTACTGGGGCTGAGCTGGTACCGAGATTGCAAGACAAAGTCCCCTTTACTTTTCCCTCTCCTTTCCTCAAGCAGAAGGAGCCTTTGCCCATGGCCAACACTGCCCCAGGCCTGTGGTAACTATTGCCTGGCTACCACTGATGTTTATTCAAGGCCCAGGAGCTCTTTACTTAGCAAGTGGTGAGCTGACAGGCATGGGTCTTTTCTTTCAGGGGAATGGGTTCCCTTCTGTCCCAGGATGGGTTTAGAAATTCCATGTAGGAGCCAAGGCCTGTAATCAGGGACTTTAAGAGTTGGCTTGGTTCTTTATTTTACTGTGGCTGAGCTGGTACCCAAGTTATAAAGTCCTTTTTACTCTTCCCTCTCCTTTCTTCTAGCGAAGGAGTCTCTCCCCATGGCAACCACAGCTGGGAATGTGCTGGATCACACCTGAAGCCAACATAAAACTGGGTCTTGTCCAAGGCTTATGGTGACTGCTGCCTGGCTACCACTGGTATTTATTCTATTCAAGGTCTAAGGGCTGTTTAACCAGCAGGTGGTAAATTCTGGCAGGATTGGGTCCTTCCTTTCAGGGCAGCAGGTTCCCTTCTGGCCCAGGGTTGGTCTAGAAATGTCATCCAGGAGTTATGGCCTAGAATGGGTGCATTAGGACTCTGCTTGGTGCTTTATTTTACTGTGGCTGAGCTGGTATGCAAATTGCAAGACAAAGCCCTCTTTATTCACTCTTCCCTCTTTTCCTGGAGCTGTGAGCTGTGCTGCCTGGGATTGCAGAAGGGGCAGTACAAGCACTCCCTTGGCTACCCAAGCTGGTGTCCCACTGGATCATGTGCATCCCAAGTCCACTGACTCTGAGCCCAGCCCAGCACCAGGACTTGCCCAGTAATTGCAGTCTAGGCCACAAGAACTAGTTTATTGAAGACCCTAGAGCTCTTTAGCTTGCAGTGGTGGGACTAGCCAGAACTCAGGTTCTGACCACTGGGATGGGCGATTCCTCTCTGGCTAGGGCTCATCTAAATGCTCCTTCTGTGGGCACCAGCTGAATTCTGCCCTGTGTTGCTTGTGGTGTGAAGGGACTCACTGAGTTCCAATGCAAAGTTCCATTATCACTGTGCTCTCTGCTTCCCAAGCACACAGATTCTCTCTTCCTGTGCCGTGTGGTATTTCTGTGGGTTGGGGGAAGGGTAGTGTCAGCAATTCAAGACTGTCTTTCCTACCCTCTTAGGTGCCTCTTTCCTTGATGTGATGTTAAAACTAGGTACTGTGATCAGTCCTGATTTGTGGTTCTTAAGAAGGTCCTTTTGAAACTCACCCAATTGTCCCAAAGAGCTGATGTTTATGGTTTCTTTTGAATAAACATAGAAATTGACCCTTCTATTCTTAAAACTAGAGAAAGTTATATTTGTCTTATTGGAGTTCCTTCCTCAGGAAACTGAACCTTAGGCCTCCCAGATATTATCAAGGAACTGAAACTCAGCAGATCACTGCATCCAGACAGTGAAAGGCCAGACCCCTCATTTATCATGACTGCTTCCTTACCTCTCCTTAATTCCTGTTTTCCTGCATGTAGCTTATTACTTCCTTGTTATATAAGTCCTCAGTTTTAGTTGGTCAGAGAGACAGATTTGAGACTGATCTCCCATCTCTTTGGCTGCAGCACCCAATAAAGCCTTCTTCCCTGGCAATACGTGTTGTCTCAGTGATTGGTTTTCTGTGTGGCAAGCAGCAGGACCTAGAGCAAGCCCCTGGTGTTTTGGTAATACTTTCTTTTGTGGATAGTTGTTCAATTTGGTGTTCCTGTGGGGAGGATGACTGCTGGAGTGTTCTAGTCGGCCATCTTGCTCTTTCTCCTCCCCATTCCAATATTTTTGAGAATTTTTATTATGAATGTATATTGAATTTTGTCAAATACTTTTTCTACATCAATTGCAATGACTGTGTAATTTTTCTTCTTTATCTTGTAATATGATGGATTACAGAGATTGTTTTTCAAATATTGAACCAGCCTTGCATCTTTGGGTACATGCTTCTTTTTATATATTACTGATTTCTATTTGCTAACATTTTGATAAGGATTAATGCCTCTATATTTGTGAGGAGTATTGCTCTGTAGTTTTCTTTTTTGATACTATCTTTGGTTTTGGTATCGAAGTAGTACTAGCTTTATAAAATGAATTGGAAAGTGTTCCCTTCTTTTATATTTTATGGAAGAGATTGTGTAGAGTTGGTATTAATTCCTTAAGCCTTTGATAGAATTCTCCAGTGAAATTATCTGTACCTGTAGATTTCCTTTTGGGGAGTTTTAAAATTATGAATTCAATTTTCTGGGGCTATTTTGTCAAATGATCTATTTTGTATTGGATGAGTTGTGGTTGTTTGTACTTTTCCAGGAATTGGTCCATTTTATCTAAGTTGTCAAATCTATGTGTGTAGAATTGTTCATAGTATTACCTTATCATTGTTTTGATATTTTCAGGGTCTGAAATGATTTCCCTTCTTTTATTACCTGGTATTGGGCATTTGTGTCTTTTTTTCTTATTTAATTACTTCTCAGTCATTATAGAGATTTGTCAATATTACTGATCTTTTTAAAGAATGAGCATTTTGTTTGATTGATTTTTCTCTATCGTTTTTCTGTTTTGAATTTTATTGGTTTCTGTTCTTTAGTGGAAGGAATAAGGAAAAGCATGCCTACTTAGTCTTCTTGGAAGTGGGATCCCTCTTGTGTCCTTTTGACATGCCTATCATTTCTGATATGCCTATCAGAAATTTTTGGCATAACAAGATATTCCAAGTTCATCTTGTACCTCTCACCCCTGAAGCATGAAATTAGTCATTTCTCCAAAAAGCCCTGGTTTTACTTAGGATTGATCTCCATAGGATTTTGAAATGGGTGAGAACTATAGGTCTGCTCTCCAATAAATCTATTACTACATTATAATGAAAGCAAATCCCAGACCAAATTCTGCCACATATACAGTATATACATTTATTAACTAAATTCTTGTAATCAAAGTAGCACATAAAAAACTGTCTTGCAGGCTTGAGAAGTCCTAGCTCTTTAGTCTCCTAGATGTTTTGAACACTGATTCCATGGTAGGTCACTATAGGTAAACTCCAATTTTCCATAGGCAGGGTACTGATACCACCACTCCTACTCCCAACCTCCACTCCTCAGCCAGCATCAGGGAGAAAGAAGCTTCCAGAGTCCATGTTGGCTCAGGACCAAGGAGGAGTTTTAGCTGAGAGCATAACCCTGTAGGTAGAGTACCTACACATTGGATTATCTCACAAATTCCTGCAAGGGTGGGGAGTACCCCTAATATATTGACATAATCCATGTATCTTGAATGCCTTCAATTTCACAGTGTTAGACCACTTTTGGTATTCATTATTACTAGTCAATAGGCTGCTATTTTAATCAAGAATAAGCAAAGCACTCATTTCTGACAACCCCTTATAGTAGCTCCTGCTGGCGAATGGGCTCTCTGAAGAGAAGGACAGCTGACCACCACTGGACAATGCAATCTTGATTAGAATGCTTGTGGTACCAGGGTGACAGCTTGACCTAAGCAACATTTATGTAGAATATCCCACTGTATGTATCCTAATCTATAATTAGGAGCCCTTTTAGATATTTCCAGAGGGATACCATTATTAACAAGTGTTCACTGAGCAATTGTTACCTGCCTTATGTTAGAGAAGGCTTGCTATAAAGAGAGAGCTCTTAGATCCTGCACTCCAGGACAACAGGGATGAGGCACCCTGGTCCCCACTGTATCTCCTATGCTGACTTCTAGGATCTCACAATAAACAGTGCCCGACTGAAGGTGGAAGACAGAAGGAAGGGTGAATTAGTTAAAGGGAACCCAGGGAACTACTACTCTCAAGATAAAGAGTGTTAGAAACAGGAGAAATTGAATGAAATGGCTTCCTTGGCAAGTGCTGAAGATCTTTAAAGCAGCTCTGAGAGGAAAAGAATTAAGGGCTGAGACAGCCTTCACCTTGCCACCTGTGATAGTAGCTACGTCTTTTCCTTCCTGTTACCTAAATCTTAGCCCACTGGGGTGCATCTAAGAATCGCTGTCTCCCTTGCCACCTGTCTTTGTCAATCTGTATCTCTGTGTCCCCTCCCTCCCTCCTTTCCTTCTCTTCTCCCCACCTTCTGTCCTTATTGCTCTTTCTTGTCTCTGTCATTTTGTTTGTGTCTGTTTCTGCTTGTTCCCATGTCTCTTCATCTCAGTCTGTCTGTATTTACCTCTCTGTTTCTGTTTCTCTTTCTCTTTCTGTATCCATTGCATTCACTCTCTGTCTTGCCTTTCCCTCTGTCTGTCTTTATCATTTCTGCCTCTGTGTGCCTTTCTGTTTCTGTTTCTCACCCTCGCTTCCTCACCCTGTCTCCCTCCCTCTTCCTGTGTTATTCATCTGTCCTCTTTCTCATTCCCATCATGTGTAGCCACTGAGATGCGTAGACTGGGATGTATATGTTATTATCCACCTTGATTATAGTTATTGATAATTATACGTTTCTAAATACTTGGTACTTTCTTCCCATGATATAGAGGTACACATTATATTCCTCATCCCACCAGGGTGTCAAAAAATTATCCACCCTCAGAGGTTTATTTCAAGGTACAAATTACCTGTGCAAATAGTGACCCTCAGTCTCCAGCAGGTGCTCCAAGATGTATCCAGAACAACATGGGGAGCAGGGCATGGACTGTCCCTGCTGCACAGTTAGATGAGATCCTCATACTGCCACCCCGTGGCACCTCCACCCTCCCTCAGGGCTCTTTGGGAACTCTGGGGTCATGATTTGGGATCAATTATCTTTTAAGCATTCCAGATGCTGAACTGGCTGCTTCAGCCTGAGTGGGTTCATGATGCTTTGCAAGGGTGGCTGTGGCCTGCCTACTTGTTGGAGGAGTACAGTTGGCATCACTGACCCACACAACAGGACAGAACTCCACAACCTCCATGGGATCCTCAGCTGTGACAAGATCATTCCATACTTTGCACTGAGTTTGTGGGTAAGAAGATAAGTTTATATAAGGTCTGGTAGACATGTCTCTCTTTTGTTTTATCTTCCTCTAGTGGTTTTTAATTGCCAACAGATCCTACAAAGTCAGTGCAGCAAGCTCTTTTTTCTTCAGTGGTGTATTTGTTGGAGTTATCTCTTTTGGTCAGCTTTCAGATCGCTTCGGAAGGAAAAAAGTCTATCTCACAGGTAATCTATTAGAGTATTCATAAACTGGATGACTGGATTATTGAATATTGTTTTCTCTTTCTAGGTTTTGCTCTTGACATCTTATTTGCAATTGCAAATGGATTTTCCCCCTCATATGAGTTCTTTGCAGTAACTCGCTTCCTGGTGGGCATGATGAATGGAGGGATGTCGCTGGTGGCCTTTGTCTTGCTTAATGAATGTGTGGGCACCGCCTACTGGGCACTTGCAGGTACTACTTAAATCATGCAGCTCTGGACTGGGCTCCAGTGACAGTTCTCTTTTCCCTGAATTAGGATCGATTGGCGGCCTGTTCTTTGCAGTTGGCATTGCCCAATATGCCCTGTTAGGATACTTCATCCGCTCCTGGAGGACCCTAGCCATTCTGGTTAACCTGCAGGGAACGGTGGTCTTTCTCTTATCTTTGTAAGTAGTTTTTCCTCTTAGAGTTTTAATTTGAATATACAGGCTTTAATGACATCTCTTTCAGATTCATTCCTGAATCACCTCGTTGGTTATACTCCCAGGGTCGACTGAGTGAGGCTGAAGAGGCGCTGTACCTCATTGCCAAGAGGAACCGCAAACTCAAGTGCACGTTCTCACTAACACACCCAGCCAACAGGAGCTGCAGGGAGACTGGAAGTTTCCTGGATCTCTTTCGTTACCGGGTCCTGTTAGGACACACTTTGATCCTGATGTTCATCTGGTAATTATACTAAGGCGTGTTCTGTTGCTCTTTTACCTCCTGGTCCTTTGACTCCCAATTGCAGGTTTGTGTGCAGCTTGGTGTATTATGGCCTAACTCTGAGTGCGGGTGATCTAGGTGGAAGTATTTATGCCAACCTGGCCCTGTCTGGCCTCATAGAGATTCCATCTTACCCTCTCTGTATCTACTTGATTAACCAAAAATGGTGAGTAAGTGTGGATGAATATGAAGTGCACCAGAGAACTGTGTAATTTCTTTCTATTGTTTAGGTTTGGTCGGAAGCGAACATTATCAGCATTTCTGTGCCTAGGAGGACTGGCTTGTCTTATTGTAATGTTTCTTCCAGAAAAGAAAGGTATGCCTTTCAAATTTCTACAAGGGTTTTGAGGTCTCACAGGCATTGCCCTTGTCCTCCTCAGACACAGGTGTGTTTGCAGTGGTGAACAGCCATTCCTTGTCCTTGCTGGGGAAGCTGACCATCAGTGCTGCCTTTAACATTGTTTATATCTACACCTCTGAGCTTTACCCTACAGTCATCAGGTACGTGTCTCACACAGCCTCATTCTTCACACCTTACTGATGTATTTTTACTTATGCTTTTCAGGAATGTTGGGCTTGGAACTTGTTCCATGTTCTCCCGAGTTGGTGGGATTATTGCTCCCTTCATCCCCTCACTGGTTGGTTTGTACCTTCTAGTTTTGTTTTTCTTGTTTATTTTCATTCCACTCCCCGCCTCTGCAGAAATATGTGCAATGGTCTTTACCATTCATTGTCTTCGGAGCCACGGGTCTGACCTCCGGCCTCCTGAGTTTGTTATTGCCGGAGACCCTTAACAGTCCGCTGCTAGAAACATTCTCCGACCTTCAGGTGTATTCGTATCGCAGGCTGGGAGAAGAAGCATTATCTTTACAGGCTTTGGACCCCCAACAGGTGTGATATTTTTCTTAATTATTATACCGCTTTTTCACTGCCCTTTTCTTCTTTCCTGTTTCAGTGTGTGGACAAGGAGAGCTCTTTAGGGAGTGAGAGTGAGGAAGAGGAAGAATTTTATGATGCAGATGAAGAGACTCAGATGATCAAGTGAAGAGCCCCAGATTCCCCCTAAGAAGCAAAGGATCGTCTTTTATGCCTCTGGCTAAGGCAGGTTCTTCCATGACTCCTAAGAGAGTTGTAAAAATAGAGGCTTGGCTTGAATGTACATAGATGGTACCTGGCATGGACTGATGTTTTTAGGCACAGAAGTTGGAGAAGAGATTTCATGAAAGACAACATCACTGCATTGAGAGAATAGTTGTTAATTTGTTTAGAATTTAAGTTCTACTCAGAATCATAACATCTGGCAGAACAGCCCAAACCCACATTCCAAAGTGGTAGGCTCATTTGTTTCTAGAGATTTCATCATGTCGCTTTTCCTTCATCATGATCTAAATAAAGGCAGATATGTAAAATTTCTCACCATTTTGGTGGGGTAAGATAAGCTATTATTAAGATTTAATCCTTATACCATGTTGGACATTTGCCCCTATCAGTTGCTCCTCAGGAATCTTCTGGTACAGGTTAACATCAGCATTTTCATTTTGTGTCCAGGGAAAAGCACCCAGAGGTCATCTGTGTGTCCCGAGACCCTCCAGCTTTTTCTTAGCTGATGAAATATGAGTCCTCAGCTTGGTTCCCAGCCTGCTGATTGACTTGGGCTGCTGGTGCCTTGAGTCCCACAGATGATTCATTAGGAAAAGCCAGATATACCAAAGCGGTTTACTCAGAGTCAGGGGTGTAGCTCTGGCTGCCTGTCAGCTCCCTTGGATACTATATTGTATGATTTCTTCCTTTCCCACTAATATGCACATCCAGAAAAATTTCCATCTGAGATTCTAGTACTTCAAAATCATGCATAGTAAATGAGAAAGCTTTAAGTAGAGGGCAGTTAAACAGTGACATGTTGAGCACCTGGAGGAAAAAAAAGGTGCAGTTTTTAATAAGAGAGAAAATGAAATTATCTTTGATAAATTTTTGTTTGTTTTGCTTTCAGCATTGTGCCATGAGGGATTTGGACAATATTTAAGAACTTCTTGTCCTAGATCAGCCCCAATCTGTTTAATCAAAATGGAAGGTTCAGTAATTTCATGGGAAACCTTGGTTTTTCATTAAGTGCTACCAACTTTCAAGTGAATCTTGTATTTGATTTCCTAAAATCATGTCTTGAAAACATGTTTTCTCATGAAACTTGAATACTATCTCAAATAGGAATATAAACCTGGAGTCAACAAGCTTAGGCAGCATTGATTTAGGTCACTTTCCCAGTGAGGAAAATTTCTGTGTTTTCAGAATTTCCATTTCTACTAACCTCTTGGAGAAAAAGAAATTGAATTAGAGGTAAATAGAAGACGTCACTGTGGCTGCTTCTGGAAGTGCTGGAAGCATCACCCCAATTGGCTCCAAATACTGTCATGTTTTCTTGCACACTGACTTCTGGTTTCCACTGTATCAGTATGTACCTTTGTAATTGTTATTTTTATGTCTTTTATGCCCTTGATTATTAGTTGGGCTCTTCATAAACAGAGGCCATCTCTACTACTGTTTATTTTTCCCTGCTGTGCCCAGAACATTGGCGTAGACACAGTAAGAACCTAGTAAATATTACTGTTTCTAGCCATCAGGGAGATTGTGGAACTCCTCCCAGTATAATTTTTACAAACTCCAAGCAAATCTGACCCAAACTCCCAAATTGTCAAGTCCTGCTTAACTTTCTCTGGAAAATAGACCCCTTCTCAACATCAGAATAGGAAGAGAGGAAGAACTTACAAAGACACTTAAAAGTTATTCTTAAATGGTGGTTGGGCATTTAAAACAGTGAACTAACATATATATAATTTTTGATTAGTTGGAGCTTTCTTTGTATTATAAGAGTAATATATCTCATTACAGAAAATTTGGAAACTATAAATTTAGAAACGTATCACCCATACGTCCAACATCGAAAGAAAACCAGTGTTATGACTTTGTTCCATTTGAAGACTAATTGGGAGTCCATCTCTCTATTGGCACTGGGTTCGATTGCCTCTGGCTAATAGAGTTCAATTAGTTCTATCCCTGGGTTTCCTTTCTTAGCTATGGGGTGGAAGATAGGAGGGGGAGATCTACAATTTGAATATGTGTTACTTAATAAGGCTAGGCTGGCCATCAGTTGCTTATTTCAGATGTGTCACTAAATTTTCCTTCTAGATGGTCCTTGAGCAAAACTTAATAATTACTGTTTTTTATTTCCACTGCCTTTATAAAATCAAAATTTTCTCCTTTTGATAAAAACTGTTGAATACTATTGATGTAGAGAATGTGTATATGTGTATATTTGCATTGATTAAATTATTGGAAAACTTTTCATTGACAGGTAATGTATTTTGGTTGTGCGGATGGTTTGTAAAAAGTATCCTGTTTTTTTAATTCTATTCAAAATTAAAAATTTTTTTTCCTAAAATAAAGCAAGAAAAATAAATGTAAGATATATAAGAAACCCCAGAGTTTCCAGGGTGAAAGTTCACATTAGCAGCTTGTCCAAAATATTTACACCTCACAAATATTTTGAAAGAAACCATGTTGAAATTTTCTGATTTTGTGAGTTACAACCACAGCCCAGTAAAACCAATACTTGTTATTTGGCTACTTTCAAGCAATGCAGATATTCTTTAGTATTTAAAAATGAGCAAATAAACAAAATGAGGCAAATAAATGAAGAAAATGAGTTTCTGAGACACTGTTTAGGTAACCATAAATCAGACAGATATTTTTATGGTGGGCAAATTGATGAAGATACTTTTAGTAGGTGATTTATATTCATAACAAATACATATTGAAATAATTGTCACTACTGTATCAGAATTAAAAACCAGCTTCACATTAGGACTTCTCCATACAAATGCTTTATCATTGGTTCTTAAATTGGAAAAATATCTATAAATGATTACATTTTTAAGCTAAATAAAATGCAGATATTTTGGCTTCTTGTGAATGTAATAAAGAATCATAAAACATAGACCTTTTTTTTGTTCTCCCAGAATGTCTCAA